TGGGGCCTCAGTCACCCTCCAGCCCGACTCCTCCCCTCCCCCGACCACCTCCCCCAGCTTGGGAGTCCTCTGAGCTGCCAGGAAGCCAGGGTGGTTCCTTCGGGCAGGGAACTTTGCATGGCCATGGTGGTTCCTTCGAGAGAGGAACTTTGCATGGTGTCTGAATGGAGCAGGCCTGCGGAAGAGAAACCGCTGACCACAGACCTGCCTGGAAGTCTCGGGCCGCGGAGTTGGGGAGGGCCGGGCCAGAAGGGAGGGGTCGGAGTGGTGGGGAAAAGAGATCACGATGCTTCCGGGGTAGGGTAAGGCCTTTCCAGGGTGGGTTGGAATCTTTGAAGACTGTGGCAGGAATCCCTTGATAGGTGGGGTTAGGATCTCTGAAGGGCAGGGTTGGAATCTTTGGACCGGCGGTATAGACCCCTGGGTATTAAAACTCTTAGGCGGCGGGAGGTTAGATCGCGCAGGAGCAGGAGCGGTATTGGAACCCTGGGGTTTGTGTTCTAAATCTTAGGGCAGGGTTAGAATCCACTGAAGTGAGAGTTCGGATCCTTCCACTGGGCAGATTAGAATCTTTGGGGGCAAGTTGAGTTTAAAAATCCTTCAGAGGTGGGATTAAAAATCCTTTGGCGGGGCGGGGTTAGTATCTTGGGAGCCTTGGAGCGGGTGCTGGGGTTCTTAGACGGGCGGGTTCGAATCCCTAGGAGTGGGATTTGGGATCCTTTGGAGACTGGGGTAGGACGCTGGGCGGTGGGATGGGGAGGTGTTAGGGAAAGTGGAGCGGAAGGGATGGGGGTTCGCATCCTTGGTGGACGCGTTAGAAGCCTCCTATGGATGGTGCTAATATTTTTTTTCTCTTCGTGGAGGGTTTGGGATCCTTCTTGCAGGAGACGGAGGTTATGACCCTCGGGGAGCCGGTTAGGATCCTGGGGTGGCGTCTGAATCTTCGGGGAGGTGTTAGGACACTTGGGGCGGAGTTAGCCTCGCTCAGGGCGCGGCTAAGGCGCCCAGATGGCCTGCGGGCGCCACCACGTCCCTGGTCCCAGCTCGGGAGCACATCAGAGGCTTAGAGGCGAGTGGGAAGGGACTCAGACAGTGCAGGACGAGAAACGCCCGCGGCACCAAAGCCCCTCAGAGCGTCGCCCCCGCCTCTAGTTCTAGAAAGTCAGTTTCCCGGCACTGGCACCCCGGAACCTCAGGGGCTGCCGAGCTGGGGGGGCGCTCAAGCTGCGAGGATCCGGGCTGCCCGCGAGACGAGGAGCGGGCGCCCAGGTGAGTGCCGCGCACAGGGGACCGGGAATACCTCACTCTCAGTCCTGTTTCTCTCCCTCCCCAGGGGCAACCGCTGTCATGAGTTACAGTCCTTCCAGGATGTGCCTCTGAAAATGGATTGCATATAAATGTACGCATAAACAACACGTAGGATTGTTTTGTACTGGGGCTCACCTCCCTTCTGTCTGCTGCAGGATGGGGTGCATGAAGTCCAAGTTCCTCCAGGTCGGAGGCAATACATTCTCAAAAACTGAAACCAGCGCCAGCCCACACTGTCCTGTGTACGTGCCGGATCCCACATCCACCATCAAGCCGGTGAGTAGGGGAGGTCCCAGTTTCCCTGGGGGATTCATTCTCTTCTCTCATTTCTTCCCCACAGGGGCCTAATAGCCACAACAGCAACACACCAGGAATCAGGGAGGGTAAGTATCTACGAGCAGATGCAGTGGAGTCAAAACCTCACCCTCTGTGTGTCTCCCTTCCCAGCAGGCTCTGAGGACATCATCGTGGTTGCCCTGTATGATTACGAGGCCATTCACCACGAAGACCTCAGCTTCCAGAAGGGGGACCAGATGGTGGTCCTAGAGGAGTGAGTCCCCATCCCACTCCCCCTAAGACAGACCCTAACACCTTTACTCCCTCATGTCCCTCAGATCCGGGGAGTGGTGGAAGGCTCGATCCCTGGCCACCCGGAAGGAGGGCTACATCCCAAGCAACTATGTCGCCCGCGTTGACTCTCTGGAGACAGAGGAGTAAGTATCCTATTTCCTACCTTCCAGAAAGAGGTTCACATTTGTCCCCTCCCTTTTCCATCAGGTGGTTTTTCAAGGGCATCAGCCGGAAGGACGCAGAGCGCCAACTGCTGGCTCCCGGCAACATGCTGGGCTCCTTCATGATCCGGGATAGCGAGACCACTAAAGGTGACACCAGCCCTCCCCACCTTGTCCTCCCTCATTCTGAGGGGTTTCTCTTTGGTCAATTCAGGAAGCTACTCTTTGTCCGTGCGAGACTACGACCCTCGGCAGGGAGATACCGTGAAACATTACAAGATCCGGACCCTGGACAACGGGGGCTTCTACATATCCCCCCGAAGCACCTTCAGCACTCTGCAGGAGCTGGTGGACCACTACAAGAGTGAGTCCCACCCCAGGGGTGACATCCCCACCTTGCTCTCAATTGACCAGGGACTCTGTTCCAGAGGGGAACGACGGGCTCTGCCAGAAACTGTCGGTGCCCTGCATGTCTTCCAAGCCCCAGAAGCCTTGGGAGAAAGATGCCTGGGAGATCCCTCGGGAATCCCTCAAGCTGGAGAAGAAACTTGGAGCTGGGCAGTTTGGGGAAGTCTGGATGGGTAAGGACCCAGGGCCACAGCCCACAGGGCCAGACCACCTTCCCTGCTCTCTATCCCCCTCCAGCCACCTACAACAAGCACACCAAGGTGGCAGTGAAGACGATGAAGCCAGGGAGCATGTCGGTGGAGGCCTTCCTGGCAGAGGCCAACGTGATGAAAACTCTGCAGCATGACAAGCTGGTCAAACTTCATGCGGTGGTCACCAAGGAGCCCATCTACATCATCACGGAGTTCATGGCCAAAGGTGCTGCGTGCTGGGGCTGGGGGTGCAGGCTGTAGTAAATGTTCCTCCCCTCTCCCCCATATAGGAAGCTTGCTGGACTTTCTGAAAAGTGATGAGGGCAGCAAGCAGCCATTGCCAAAACTCATTGACTTCTCAGCCCAGGTGAGAGCCTAACGAGGAAACGGGGAAGGGAATGAGGACAAAGGTGTCTCTGTTTGGGGTGCAGATTGCAGAAGGCATGGCCTTCATCGAGCAGAGGAACTACATCCACCGAGACCTCCGAGCTGCCAACATCTTGGTCTCTGCATCCCTGGTGTGTAAGATTGCTGACTTTGGCCTGGCCCGGGTCATTGAGGACAACGAGTACACGGCTCGGGAAGGTAGGGAACGCTGCCAAGCAGCCCCACGTTGCCTTCCCCGACTCTGCTCTGTTCAACCCTGCAGGGGCCAAGTTCCCCATCAAGTGGACAGCTCCTGAAGCCATCAACTTTGGCTCCTTCACCATCAAGTCAGACGTCTGGTCCTTTGGTATCCTGCTGATGGAGATCGTCACCTACGGCCGGATCCCTTACCCAGGTAGGGAAGGGGCATCAGCTCAGGGCTGCTACCTTCCGTTTCTAATTCCACGGCTCCTTTTCAGGGATGTCAAACCCTGAAGTGATCCGAGCTCTGGAGCGTGGATACCGGATGCCTCGCCCAGAGAACTGCCCAGAGGAGCTCTACAACATCATGATGCGCTGCTGGAAAAACCGTCCGGAGGAGCGGCCGACCTTCGAATACATCCAGAGTGTGCTGGATGACTTCTACACGGCCACAGAGAGCCAGTACCAACAGCAGCCATGATAGGGAGGACCAGGGCAGGGCCAGGGGGTGCCCAGGTGGTGGCTGCAAGGTGGCTCCAGCACCATCCGCCAGGGCCCACACCCCCTTCCTACTCCCAGACACCCACCCTCGCTTCAGCCACAGTTTCCTCATCTGTCCAGTGGGTAGGTTGGACTGGAAAATCTCTTTTTGACTCTTGCAATCCACAATCTGACATTCTCAGGAAGCCCCCAAGTTGATATTTCTATTTCCTGGAATGGTTGGATTTTAGTTACAGCTGTGATTTGGAAGGGAAACTTTCAAAATAGTGAAATGAATATTTAAATAAAAGATATAAATGCCAAAGTCTTTACCAAAACGTTGGTTTTCCTGTCCTTCCAATTCCTGAAT